TTTAAAGTCATGATGCTTTTAAAGAAATGTATAATGACGTATTTGTGGGAGAAAATTCAGTTTGTCTGGGATGTGAAAATGTTGAAGGGATAGAGTCAAGAATTATGGCAAAACATTGATAATAGTTGAAGCTAGTACTGAGTCCTTGGAGGATCATTATACTCCTCTCTTTTATGAGATTTGAAAAATTTCAAAATAATGTCTTTTAATTGATGCTGTTAGAAGTGGAGGTAATAAAAAAGGACATCCTTCCCAGAAACAAAATCACCACTGCTGTTACAGATATTGTCTCTATTTAGACAAACTCTCCAGCCTTTCCTTGTTCATTTCCTTTCATTATTGGACATAACCTCTCTACCTGAGATAGTCATGCTCCTGTATTCTTCTACCATTTGAATTTCGAGGTGTTTATCTAGTTATAGTAATGGATTTATGCTAGACTTATGATGGATTTATGCCATCAAGACTCAGTTACTTGATGGCATCAAATTGCTTTATACTTGGTATATACCTTATTTTTAAGGTTAATATCTATTTGCATTAGATTCCTCATGTTTAAGGTGGGGAATTCACAACAGCCCTATGTGGTAGGTACTGTTCTTATCCTCACTTTACAGAGGAGCAAACTAAAGCAGAGAGATTAAATAATTTGTTCGAGGTTCACAGCTACTAATTATTCCTATGGTTCATGGAAATAAAACTATAAAGATCTAAATGTTGTCCATGATAACTACAATTATATTTGAAATTCTTTTTGCCAAGCTAGACTATTACCTAAATATTTCCTTTCTGCCCAAAACTCAGTTATCATTGTTGAAAGACTAATGTGATTTCTCCTTTGGGCAGTTGTCTGCTCACTAAAGTCCGGCGATATTAACGGTGGTGTTGTAACCTTACATAGTCTCGGGGTGCATACAGGCAGAGTTGGGAATATTACATCCATTATCATTCCACAAAATGTAAGATCCTGTGAGGACGCGTGGTGGCGCTGCAGGATAAGAAGGCACAAACCAGAACCGCAGCTGCAGCTCCATTAACCGGCAAAAAGCAGCAGAACCTGGAAGTCCACGGGGAGCTTGGATGCCAAAGGGAGGACGGCTGGGTCCTCTGGAGAGGACTACTCACTGGCATATTTCTGAGGTATCTGTAGAATAACCACAGCCTCAGATACTGGGGACTTTACAGTCCCACAGAACCGTCCTCCCAGGAAGCTGAATCCAGCAAGAACAATGGAGGCCAGCGGGAAGCTCATTTGCAGACAAAGGCAAGTCCTTTTTTCCTTTCTCCTTTTGGGCTTATCTCTGGCGGGCGCGGCGGAACCTAGAAGCTATTCTGTGGTGGAGGAAACTGAGGGCAGCTCCTTTGTCACCAATTTAGCAAAGGACCTGGGTCTGGAGCAGAGGGAATTCTCCAGGCGGGGGGTTAGGGTTGTTTCCAGAGGGAACAAACTACATTTGCAGCTCAATCAGGAGACCGCGGATTTGTTGCTAAATGAGAAATTGGACCGTGAGGATCTGTGCGGTCACACAGAGCCCTGTGTGCTACGTTTCCAAGTGTTGCTAGAGAGTCCCTTCGAGTTTTTTCAAGCTGAGCTGCAAGTAATAGACATAAACGACCACTCTCCAGTATTTCTGGACAAACAAATGTTGGTGAAAGTATCAGAGAGCAGTCCTCCTGGGACTACGTTTCCTCTGAAGAATGCCGAAGACTTAGATGTAGGCCAAAACAATATTGAGAACTATATAATCAGCCCCAACTCCTATTTTCGGGTCCTCACCCGCAAACGCAGTGATGGCAGGAAATACCCAGAGCTGGTGCTGGACAAAGCGCTGGACCGAGAGGAAGAAGCTGAGCTCAGGTTAACACTCACAGCACTGGATGGTGGCTCTCCGCCCAGATCTGGCACTGCTCAGGTCTACATCGAAGTCCTGGATGTCAACGATAATGCCCCTGAATTTGAGCAGCCTTTCTATAGAGTGCAGATCTCTGAGGACAGTCCGGTAGGCTTCCTGGTTGTGAAGGTCTCTGCCACGGATGTAGACACAGGAGTCAACGGAGAGATTTCCTATTCACTTTTCCAAGCTTCAGAAGAGATTGGCAAAACCTTTAAGATCAATCCCTTGACAGGAGAAATTGAACTAAAAAAACAACTCGATTTCGAAAAACTTCAGTCCTATGAAGTCAATATTGAGGCAAGAGATGCTGGAACCTTTTCTGGAAAATGCACCGTTCTGATTCAAGTGATAGATGTGAACGACCATGCCCCAGAAGTTACCATGTCTGCATTTACCAGCCCAATACCTGAGAACGCGCCTGAAACTGTGGTTGCACTTTTCAGTGTTTCAGATCTTGATTCAGGAGAAAATGGGAAAATTAGTTGCTCCATTCAGGAGGATCTACCCTTCCTCCTGAAATCCGCGGAAAACTTTTACACCCTACTAACGGAGAGACCACTAGACAGAGAAAGCAGAGCGGAATACAACATCACTATCACTGTCACTGACTTGGGGACCCCTATGCTGATAACACAGCTCAATATGACCGTGCTGATCGCCGATGTCAATGACAACGCTCCCGCCTTCACCCAAACCTCCTACACCCTGTTCGTCCGCGAGAACAACAGCCCCGCCCTGCACATCCGCAGCGTCAGCGCTACAGACAGAGACTCAGGCACCAACGCCCAGGTCACCTACTCGCTGCTGCCGCCCCAGGACCCGCACCTGCCCCTCACATCCCTGGTCTCCATCAACGCGGACAACGGCCACCTGTTCGCCCTCAGGTCTCTGGACTACGAGGCCCTGCAGGGGTTCCAGTTCCGCGTGGGCGCTTCAGACCACGGCTCCCCGGCGCTGAGCAGCGAGGCGCTGGTGCGCGTGGTGGTGCTGGACGCCAACGACAACTCGCCCTTCGTGCTGTACCCGCTGCAGAACGGCTCCGCGCCCTGCACCGAGCTGGTGCCCCGGGCGGCCGAGCCGGGCTACCTGGTGACCAAGGTGGTGGCGGTGGACGGCGACTCGGGCCAGAACGCCTGGCTGTCGTACCAGCTGCTCAAGGCCACGGAGCTCGGTCTGTTCGGCGTGTGGGCGCACAATGGCGAGGTGCGCACCGCCAGGCTGCTGAGCGAGCGCGACGCGGCCAAGCACAGGCTGGTGGTGCTGGTCAAGGACAATGGCGAGCCTCCGCGCTCGGCCACCGCCACGCTGCACGTGCTCCTGGTGGACGGCTTCTCCCAGCCCTACCTGCCTCTCCCGGAGGCGGCCCCGACCCAGGCCCAGGCCGACTTGCTCACCGTCTACCTGGTGGTGGCGTTGGCCTCGGTGTCTTCGCTCTTCCTCTTTTCGGTGCTCCTGTTCGTGGCGGTGCGGCTGTGTAGGAGGAGCAGGGCGGCCTCGGTGGGTCGCTGCTTGGTGCCCGAGGGCCCCCTTCCAGGGCATCTTGTGGACATGAGCGGCACCAGGACCCTATCCCAGAGCTACCAGTATGAGGTGTGTCTGGCAGGAGGCTCAGGGACCAATGAGTTCAAGTTCCTGAAGCCGATTATCCCCAACTTCCCTCCCCAGTGCCCTGGGAAAGAAATACAAGGAAATTCTACCTTCCCCAATAACTTTGGGTTCAATATTCAGTGACCATAGTTGACTTTTACATTCCATAGGTATTTTATTTTGTGGCATTTCCATGCCAATGTTTATTTCCCCCAATTTGTGTGTATGTAATATTGTACGGATTTACTCTTGATTTTTCTCATGTTCTTTCTCCCTTTGTTTTAAAGTGAACATTTACCTTTATTCCTGGTTCTTAAAAGGTGACAATTCATTCTTTAACCCAGATGGTCTTAATTTGTAATTAATTTGCCTCCCTAAAGAGCAATACCAAATCACATTTTTTTCATGCCCCTATCTTTAGCTGAACTTCACCCACTATTATGCTTATGGTAAAATTAAATAGAGCAATTTGGAAGTGATTCCAATTTTCCAGCATTTCTTCATTTGATTCTCTTTTTTTAGTCTTAAAATAATGACTCCTATTCAGACATATCATTTTTCTTTTTTGTAAATCCAGTGCGTTTTTAGTTAACCTTTAAATATGCTTTTTGCTTTCAAAAATAAACCAGAAAACCTATATCCTATGATACAACTCTAAGTGTTATCACTTGATTCGAAAGGGTCAGAAGACCAGTTTTTTAGTATCCTTTCCTCATTCATCCTGGAGAGGATTGTGCAGGCACATTAATATTGTGACCAATCACAGAATCTGGGAATATGAAGCTATAATTTTTTAATTAATGTCACAAAGCTCTAGTGCAATCTAGTTGAATGCAGATGCCTGTGCCCAAATAATAATTCATATAGCATAAATTGGAGTTGTGTGTTAATGTGTAAAAATTTTTGCCTGTACTATCATATAATTTAATGTATATACACCAGAAACTATTTTTCAAACTTTTTTTACTGCAACCAATAGTTAAGATTATATTTTACATATTTTGAAACACACAAGCTTAATAGAAATAAATGCTTGTGAACAATGCTTAGTCTTTTTATGACATAATTTGAAATTACCTATATATTTCATTCTATTCAATTTTCAAATGTGGTCATGATCCACTAAATTTATTTCATGGTATACTAGTGGGTAGTAACCCAAAGTTTGAAAACCACTTTTCTCAGACATATAAAAGCATACCAGATGTTGAACATTGATAGTATCAAAAGATAGTCCCTTAGGGTTCTAATTTTAAAAAAATTTTCAAAGCATTGTAGGGGAGTAGCTTTGTCTCATGTTAAATCACTCTTACCTTTAAGGATCTGACACACTATGTAAGAAAAAGACTTCAAGGTTGGAGGAGGAGATTTTCCATGACTTTTATCAAAGTCTACAGTCTATGTTGTGGGAGAAAAATGTAGAATAACAAAATGAGTAAAAGTATAGAGGCAAAACAAGCATGTGTATGAGAGAGAGAGAGAAAGCATGGAAAAGAGGAAATTCATGGGGATGAGCAAAATGACTACTTCCAGTGCCACAGACTAGACTCAGTTGCTTCTCTTATGTTATTTTTTGAGACAAGGTCCTGTTCTGTCACCCAGGCTGGAGTGCAGTGGTGTGATCTCCACTCACTGTGATCTCCACTCACTGCAACCTCCACCTCCTGGGCTCAAGTGATCCTCCCACCTCAGCCTCCCTAGTACCCAGGACTACAGGCCCAGGCCACCACACCCACTAATTTTTGCATATTTAGTAGAGACGAGGTTTCATCATATTGCCCAGACTGGTCTCGAATTCCTGAGCTCAAGCAGTCTGCCTGCCTCAGCCTCCCAAAGTGCTATGATTACAGGTATGAGCACCTGGCCTCAACTACTTCTTGAAGATATTTTAAAACTTTATCTTAACATTGTAGAGGGACTGGGTATTAGTCAGTTGATAATGCCAAGAAGTGCAATCTCTTTTAATAGCATATCTAAGACAACCTAATGTTTATACTTCTGACTCAGATTTCACTACTGGTTCTGTTGAGCTTTGTCAACTGAGTAATTATTCTTTTCTTTTTTCTTTCTTTGTTTATGTTTTAGAGACAGGGTCTTAGTCACCTAGGCTGGAGTGCAGTGGTGCAATCATAGCTCACTGAAGCCTTGACCTCCTGGGCTCAAGCAATCCTCCTGACGCAGCATCCCAAGTAGCCGGGACCACAGGCACATGCCACCCCCCACAGCTATTTTTGTTTGTTTGTTTGTTTTTTGTTTTGTTTTGTTTTTGAGGCAGAGTCTCACTCTGTCACCCAGGCTGGAGTGCAGTGGCGCGATCTCGGCTCACTGCAAGCTCCGCCTCCTGGGTTCCCGCCATTCTCCTGCCTCAGTCTCCCGAGTAGCACCCCCAGCTATTTTAAAAAAAATTTTTGTAGAGATGGGTTCTCATCATGTCGCCCAGGCTGTTGAACTTCTGGCCTCCAAAGGTGGGAGTTATTCTAGCAGCTTCCCTGTGATCTTCTCATATCTACTGGTGGAGTGGGAAAGAGTAGTTCAAACAACTCAGACAGAAAATCTCGCTGGTGCAACAGTGGAGAGAAGGGCCAAGTACTTGTCCTGTTACTTCCAGTTTTTCTAGATATATGAGCAGCAGGAC